TAGATATTACAGAGCAAAATATGATTATGAAAATTCTAGAAAAAAAACAAAACAGAGGAAAATAATAAGTAAAATTAAAGGAAAATATTTCTGAGCTTGAGAATACTTGAGTCATGGGATCAAAACAGACTGTTTTATATTATACAAAATCATTGGAAATACAATGTGGCCTGTTGACATTTTTGAATTAAAAAAAACCTACAAGTTAGACAACCAAAATAGGCTCCCAAATCGTAAGAAGAAAAGTTAGACAAAACTCAGAAAGCACGTCTTCCTATTTGAGAACTTGATACATATTTCCAGAAGAAGATGACATGATAAAAGTAATTAACTTTGAAAAAAATGAGAACTTTGCAATTTCAACAGATCAGTGGATGAAGCACAGATATAAATAATACTCTTGTAGAAAAGATGAGATATTGATCTTCAATAAAGAAGTCAGCAGAACCAGTGTGAGTTGTTCAAGGTAGGAAAGACCCATACACACTCACGACATGAGAAAAACAAAAAAAGACATGGTTTCCTCACTTTCTTCAGTATTGGCACTAAATCCCCAGTGCCATGTTTATTATGAAATGGCCTTATTTTCTGTAAAATAGCTTTTCAAGATGATCTTCTGGTGTCAGTATATTCCTTCCAGGCTTTCCAAATCTGTGTGTTCATATAAGAAGGCCAGGATCATGTCAAAACTACCCTTTGCATAGTACACTGGTACACTCAAGAACAGCTGAGACAATCATGAAAGTGCTAGAGAAGGAAGCTTACAAATTTGGGAAGATGAGTACAATCAGGAAAAATATATATATTTATTGACAACTTCGATCTGAAAATCTAACAAAAGGAGAGTAAGAGGGGAAACTTTCTGTTAATTAACCCCATGAGAGAAGGTGATTCACTTCAGTGCAGTGGAGGGGAAGAATCCTCCACAGAGCCCAGTTCCCTTTCCTGTTATTCCCTGGATGCCCTATGGAGAGACTATAAATCCCTTTTTGAAAAGGCTGAAGTAATATTAAGGATGCAGTGACCCAGGCAGACTGAGGAGTCCCTGTGTTTTTGGCAAAGGTGAGTGTAGATGACTAAGTCATAAAGAGACCCATGTGCTGGACTATGCCCTCTCCATTTACAGGTAGCTCTACTAGAAATATGGAGAGCGGAAACCAATCAACAGTGACTGAATTTATCTTCACTGGATTCCCTCAGCTTCAGGATGGTAGTCTCCTGTACTTCTTTCCTTTACTTTTCATCTATACTTTTATTATCATTGATAACTTATTAATCTTCTCTGCTGTAAGGCTGGACACCCATCTCCACAACCCCATGTATAATTTTATCAGTATATTTTCCTTTCTGGAGATCTGGTACACCACAGCCACCATTCCCAAGATGCTCTCCAACCTCATCAGTGAAAAGAAGGCCATCTCAATGACTGGCTGCATCTTGCAGATGTATTTCTTCCACTCACTTGAAAACTCAGAGGGGATCTTGCTGACCACCATGGCCATTGACAGATACGTTGCCATCTGCAACCCTCTTCGCTATCAAATGATCATGACCCCCCGGCTCTGTGCTCAACTCTCTGCAGGTTCCTGCCTCTTCGGTTTCCTTATCCTGCTTCCCGAGATTGTGATGATTTCCACACTGCCTTTCTGTGGGCCCAACCAAATCCATCAGATCTTCTGTGACTTGGTCCCTGTGCTAAGCCTGGCCTGTACAGACACGTCCATGATTCTGATTGAGGATGTGATTCATGCTGTGACCATCATCATTACCTTCCTAATCATTGCCCTGTCCTATGTAAGAATTGTCACTGTGATATTGAGGATTCCCTCTTCTGAAGGGAGGCAAAAGGCTTTTTCTACCTGTGCAGGCCACCTCATGGTCTTCCCGATATTCTTTGGCAGTGTATCACTCATGTACTTGCGTTTCAGCGACACTTATCCACCAGTTTTGGACACAGCCATTGCACTGATGTTTACTGTACTTGCTCCATTCTTCAATCCCATCATTTATAGCCTGAGAAACAAGGACATGAACAATGCGATTAAAAAACTGTTCTGTCTTCAAAAAGTGTTGAACAAGCCTGGAGGTTAATACAGAGCCACAGGTTCCCTTCCGTTGCTTTTGTTTTGTTTTGTTTTTTGAGATGGAGTTTCACTCTTGTTGCCTGGGCTGGAGTGCAATGGCATGATCTTGGCTCACTGCAACCTCCACCTCCTGGTTTTGAACAATTCTCCTGCCTCAGCCTCCCTAGTAGCCGCGATTACAGGCATGCACCACCACACCCAGCTAATTTTTGTATTTTTAGTGGAGATGGGGTTTCACTGTGTTGGTCAGGCTGGTCTTGAACTCCTGACCTTAGGTGATCCAAACTCCTCTGCCTCCCAAAATGCTGGGATTACAGCTGTGAGCCACCGCATCTGGCCCTTTCCATTGCTTTAATGTTTGTCTAACATATTAGAACATGAGATTACTCTATACCTAGTGCTTTGTCACACTGAAATTTCTGTCATCCTAATTATTTTCCCTATACCTAGAAAAATATTTATACTCTCTGTGTCATCGTTATAAAAGTTGCTGTGCATATCATGAGGAACCTTATTATGTGGCTGAATAACTGTAGTTTCTTTCTTCTGAAATGCTGTGGTTAAAGAAAATTTGTTTGCCACTTTAGAGGGTTAGAACTACAGAGCTTGAGCTTCAGAAGCTGACAATGTGCTCTGTGGTAGTATGTGTCTATTTAGGTAACACATCTTAGAAAAGTTTTTTTGTTTAATTATGAGTCATGGATTACCTCATTGGGGTTTTCCAGAAATAGAGATCTAAGAAAAAGCCCAAACAACATTTAATTAAGTTATATCTTTATTTTTAGTTATGTAGTTACCTATTCATTAGAATAATTACATGTTTAGTAAGATTAGATTATTAGTACTGCCACACATGTTTAAAAGAAAACTACAAGATAAG